CAATTTCTTCCTAGCATATCCCTAGCCTTTAAGTCTCATGTGAAATTTGTATTTTCTGATTCTTGCTGCATTTTGTAAAGAGCAGGCTGTGGGATGGTCAGGCTTCAAGTTTAAGTTTTATTAACTACAGAAAAATGTGTTATAATGCATTTTTTTACTGTATATTAAGTCATACTCTACAGAATATAACAATTCATAAAAGCTTATATGTTGTACAACAATGTGAATGTATTTAACATTACTGAACTGTACACTTAATACTGGTTAAGATAGTAAATTTTATGTTACGTATATTTTACCACTATTAAAAATATCTTATTGTAGACTTATTCACCAACACTCATGGAATAAAGGGAGTCCTCATTTTCATGATGTGCTATGATTTTAGTTTAACTGAACAGCGTTGTTTGGGAGGTTCCTCCAGTTATCTGACCCTAAGGGTTATTGAATGGCTCAAAACACATCAAGATAAGGCAAAAAAAAAAAAAAAAGCCTGAACAAACGCCATCCTCACCCGGCGAAGAAAAACCACCACCACTCAAAAGCCAGGTTCTGGCCAGGCACTGACGACAAACTGAAATCAATATTACATTGATGGAAAATTTTCAAAGTGATTCACCGCTCAATTTGAATTTCTTAAAAGTTTGTTTTCCATGATTAATTTATAATTATGTAAAGTGTTTAAGGATTAAGATTTGAAATAGCTGGGAAGATAAAGGAAAGGATAATTTATTAAGTAGAAATTACACTCTGGAACTGCATTTTTAAAACGGATAAGAAATGAAATGTGGGACAGATTCAAAACTTACTGCTGTTCAACATCTGTTTTTGGCTTAGTTCTGTAAAGGCCTGTGTAATTTCTGCCATTCTTTAAAAGCAAATCTACTAGGGGAGAATTACAGCACCTATTCAGAATAGATTGTTGGGGGTGGGTAAGAGTTAAATGCCTTTCTCCAGGGATAACGTAACACGTTCAGAGGCTTGGCCTGAGTCATGCTTACTGAAGCATCGAGTGGATTACATCCTTTCCCTGCGGAGGACCAGGGCAAGTTTCCTGCCTGCACGGCACAGGAGAGCAAACTTCTACAGACAGACCAAGGCTTCCATTTGCTGCTGACACATGGAACTGAGGTGAAATTGTGCTCCATGATTTTACAGATTTCATAACGTTTAAGAGACGGGACTCAGGTCATCAAAATGAAAGCCCTCATCTTTGCAGCTGCTGGCCTCCTGCTTCTGTTGCCCACTTTTTGTCAGAGTGGTAAGCAATTTTCTCAGGGGGTAGGATGGGGAACATTTATGTTAATACTTTCTTTCAATTACAGGCATGGAAAATGATACAAACAACTTGGCAAAGCCAACCTTACCCATTAAGACCTTTCGTGGAGCTCCCCCAAATTCTTTTGAAGAGTTCCCCTTTTCTGCCTTGGAAGGCTGGACAGGAGCCACGATTACTGTAAAAATTAAGTGCCCTGAAGAAAGTGCTTCACATCTCCATGTGAAAAATGCTACCATGGGGTACCTGACCAGCTCCTTAAGTACTAAACTGATACCTGCCATCTACCTCCTGGTGTTTGTAGTTGGTGTCCCGGCCAATGCTGTGACCCTGTGGATGCTTTTCTTCAGGACCAGATCCATCTGTACCACTGTATTCTACACCAACCTGGCCATTGCAGATTTTCTTTTTTGTGTTACATTGCCCTTTAAGATAGCTTATCATCTCAATGGGAACAACTGGGTATTTGGAGAGGTCCTGTGCCGGGCCACCACAGTCATCTTCTATGGCAACATGTACTGCTCCATTCTGCTCCTTGCCTGCATCAGCATCAACCGCTACCTGGCCATCGTCCATCCTTTCACCTACCGGGGCCTGCCCAAGCACACCTATGCCTTGGTAACATGTGGACTGGTGTGGGCAACAGTTTTCTTATATATGCTGCCATTTTTCATACTGAAGCAGGAATATTATCTTGTTCAGCCAGACATCACCACCTGCCATGATGTTCACAACACTTGCGAGTCCTCATCTCCCTTCCAACTCTATTACTTCATCTCCTTGGCATTCTTTGGATTCTTAATTCCATTTGTGCTTATCATCTACTGCTATGCAGCCATCATCCGGACACTTAATGCATACGATCATAGATGGTTGTGGTATGTTAAGGCGAGTCTCCTCATCCTTGTGATTTTTACCATTTGCTTTGCTCCAAGCAATATTATTCTTATTATTCACCATGCTAACTACTACTACAACAACACTGATGGCTTATATTTTATATATCTCATAGCTTTGTGCCTGGGTAGTCTTAATAGTTGCTTAGATCCATTCCTTTATTTTCTCATGTCAAAAACCAGAAATCACTCCACTGCTTACCTTACAAAATAGTGAAATGATCTTAGAGAACAAGGACAGCCATCACAGAGAACGTCTGTTTTCAAGAACAACATAAGCATAGTGCAAGGAGCTCCATTTCCGAGCTCCTAAGAAATATGCTTCAAAGGTCAAACATTACAAAAGCATTAGTAGTTTGTTTGTTTGTTTTTGAGACTGAGTCTCACTTTATCACCCAGACTGGCGTGCAGTGGCACTATCTTGGCTCATTGCAACCTCTGCCTCCCAGGTCAGCCTCCCAAGTAGCTGGGATTACACCACCATGCCCAGCTACTAAAAATACTTGTATTTTTAGTAGAGACGGGGTTTCACCATGTTGACCAGGCTGGTCTTGAACTCCTGACCTCAAGTGATCTTCCGGCCTCAGCCTCCCAAAGTGCTGGATTACAGGCGTGAGCCACTGAGCCAGCCAGCATTAGTAATTTTTAAAAACACTTTATCAGTATTTTAAAAATGTTAATGCAGGAGAAAAGATATCACAACTCTATGGAAAATGACATTTCCATTTGCCTTATTGCTACTTCAAGCTCTTTAAATCACCATCTTCCCTATTTCTGTGAGTGGTATTGCCATCCTTGACATTTGACATCATTTTTTATTCTTTGGTCTCTTTTGACTCTCATGCTGGTGGCTGCCTCATCAACTGATTCTATCTTTGTAGGGTCCCTCACCAGGGTCTTTTATCTAGTTTCACCTTTGCCTTCTTTTTTCCTTTTTTTAATAGAGACAGTGTCTCGCTTCGTCACCTGGCTGAAGTGCAGTAGCCTGATCATAGCTCACTTCAGCCTCCAACTCCTGGGCTCAAGCAATCCTGCTGTCTCAGCCTCCCAAGTAACTAAGACTACAGGCATGCACCACCATACCCAACTAATTTTATTTTTTATTTTTTGCAGAGATGGAGTCTCACTGTTGCCCAGGCTGGTCTTGAACTCCTGGTCTCGAGTGATCTTCCTATCTCAGCCTCCCAAAGTGCTGGGACTACAGGCATGAGCCACTACGTCCAGGCCACCTCTACCTTCTAACCATTCTCTCCACTGCCAGCCTACCCTCCACCACTTCACAAGTCCTGCCAGATTAATCTTCCTTAGATATCAGTTAGGATACATCACTAAAACATTTCCACTAACTCCACTGTTTCTATAATAAATCATAAATCTTTAGCCTGGCATTCAAGGCTAACTTGCTAATCACACTTCCCATTAAACCTTGCTTATGATATAGGCACCAACCAAACCTCTTGCTCTGCTATATCTCCACTCTGCCTCAGACTGAAAAGCTAGTCCTAACGTCTTTGCCTTAATTCTGTTCATTTTTTCAAGTCCTTGAAGGACCATTCTTCCCTGATTCTCAGGCTAGAAGTGTCACTTTTCTTATCTGTACTTCCAAAGCACTTTCGTATATTTTTATTATGGCATTTATATATAGTTCATTTATATTTAAATTTTAATTCCATGAACAATCAAGTACCAAGTATAATGGAGAAGGTGCTCATCCTCTGCCTTCCTTGAGCTTCTGGGTGATGCCAGGCCCAAGTCTTTGTGGCACCCAGCTCCATGCTTTGAATACTATGTGGCTGAATGAATTTTTAAAATCTCAAAGCAGTTAAACAGCAGGAAAGCCCATTAACTTCGTACTGAAAAAGCAACATACTGTGATGATACGGGATGACATCATTTCAGGTTGGGCATACAAAAAAGTAAGGAAGCTAAACTAAGACTATACTCACCAGGCCATTTAGAAGTTTTAAATAATGCCTCCACTATTTTTTTTCTTAGACATAGCTTTTAATGGGGAAATGGAATTTTGTTATTAATACCCATTATATTCCTGTAAGTAAATGACTATTTTTCCCTTAACTCAGTGATTAGACAGGAAGGAAGACATTAGTGATTAGACAGGAGGGAAGATATTAGTGATTAGACAGCAGGGAAGATATTAGTGGTAAAGAGTGAATGATAGTAGTGAATATAAATGGGGCTGAGGAAACTTTAAGCATAAAAGATTCCTGAGATGACTTTACAAGTCTGTACGAATCTGCCTTGACTGTATATTTCATACTGCCCAACAAAACAATAAAAAACAATTTTAAATGCATATTTTTAAATGTACACAGTTTTCTATTTCAT